TCAAGCGATTCTCCTGCCTCAGCCTCCTGAGTAACTGGGATCACAGGCATGCGCCACCATGCCCAGATAATTTTGTATTTTTAGTAGAGATGGGGTTTCACCATGTTGCCCAGGCTGGCCTCGAACTCTTGACCTCAGATGATCCACCAGCCTCAGCCTCCCAAAGTGCTGGGATTACAGGCGTGAGCCACCTGCCCGGCCTAACATTTCAAAATGCTAAAAACAGGTTCTTGTAGTCTTTTCCTTGGGTCCAGCATCGTTTGTTGCTGACTATATCAAGCAGCTACCAAGATGGCGCAGTGAAGGTGATGCGCAGTGGAGACTGTTCCCCTCGCCGCTCCCTGGTTCCTGCAGAGAGTCCTGTTGGCAGCTCGTTGGAACAATGGTTTTCCCCTGGAGTTTGAGGAGCTTGTCTTGGGTGTGGTGCATCCCTACACCATGTGTACAGTTTCCAGACTGCTATGATTTTATCTCTCAGCAATGCGCCAAGAGGTTTTAGTGAAAATTTAAAAACCGCCAAATCGCCTATCAAACCGAGTTTGAAAAGAGACCTCTTGGGAAAGGACAAGCTAACTATTCTAAGTGGTCTACGATCCAAAGCATTTCCTGGGCTGAGTGTTTATCAAAGCTGAGCTTTACTTCCAAACTAAGCTTGGGAAGGATCTGGGAGTGTTTCCCAGCTGACTGGGGGCGGGGAGAAGAGGAGGATGCGAGTGTTAAAGAACAGAGAAAATATCACTCTCTTTTCTTTTACACAGTTATCTGCTGAAATCTGTCTATAGATATGGCTTGCAAACTAGGTGTTGTTTTGGAGGAGAGAGAGGATAGGTCTGCTAAGTGTTAATTTAGAAATTATATACAATATCTTAATTTTATTTTGGGAATGGAACATTGGGTAAGATTAGCTTTTAAATGGATCAGCTTTACTCTTCAAGGTTAGAAAAATGCATAGAAAATAGCATTATTTCCCTGTTAATTGTCATTAATCTCAACTCACACTATTTTTTTTTTTTTTTTTTTTTTGCTTTGACTCTTACCATCTCAGAATTCAAGGTCTAAATTGACATATTTGGGAAGAGCAGGGTGTTGGGGAAACAGAACTGGTAAGTAGATGGTTTTCCTCTCCCATCTGACTCAGTGTTAGAGAACTCTGTTGGAGACAGTGTTAATTTCAATATCTTGATGCCCGATTTTATCGTTACAGACATCCTGTTATACAGAATAGCTTATTTGCTCTCTTAATAGAAATCTTGTAAAGAAAATCCATCTTCCTTATTTCACTGTTTCTTTCCCTAAAAGTTTTTGTATACCACCCCTTTATCAAGAATTAAGATGTTGGGGAAAAAAAAAAAACAAATCTTTTTGGGCTAAATAATGCCAGCTTCACTTCCCTCAATGATGACACATTTATCTGTATTTTAAAGTTGTTTTTTTTTTTTTCTCCCTTTCCCACTACACTGCTCTGCATGTGGGTTCCCTAGCTGAGAAGCTGCCATTGATGGTGAAAGACTTTAATCTAAATTTAGATTCTCTTCAGAGGTTTCGTGGAATACTTCCTTAAATTAAGCCACAGACTGCAAAAGCTGCTGCTGAGTGGGGCTTCCAGGTTTGTTTTTTTTTTTTTTCAGCTCTAGAAATTGCTAACCTGAGTAATTTTTCTTTGTTTTTAGTGTTATGTGCCAAGAACCTTGCAAAGAAAGACTTCTTCAGTAAGTAAACACTTATTTTTTTCCCTCTTATATCATCTAGGTGTGGGTCTCCTCTCTCCTCTAGGGCTCCCTGACCCTTTTGCAAAGATTGTCGTGGATGGGTCTGGGCAGTGCCACTCAACCGACACTGTGAAAAACACATTGGACCCAAAGTGGAACCAGCACTATGATCTGTGAGTTGAATGTTCTGTAAGCCCCATGCGGAAATTAAAAATGAGTTTTGCACTTTCTTTCCAGATATGTTGGGAAAACGGATTCGATAACCATTAGCGTGTGGAACCATAAGAAAATTCACAAGAAACAGGGAGCTGGCTTCCTGGGCTGTGTGCGGCTGCTCTCCAATGCCATCAGCAGATTAAAAGATACCGGATGTAAGAACCAAACACTTTCCTGCCTCTTAATGCTTGGGTTAAGTTTTGAATTGTTTGTTTACAGACCAGCGTTTGGATCTATGCAAACTAAACCCCTCAGATACTGATGCAGTTCGTGGCCAGATAGTGGGTAAGAACTTTCTTGTCTGTGTAAAGAGATGCGTTTTAACACAAGTCGTTCTTTTCTCTTTTAGTCAGTTTACAGACACGAGACAGAATAGGAACCGGCGGCTCGGTGGTGGACTGCAGAGGACTGTTAGAAAATGAAGGGTACGTATAACCACAGCAAGAGGCGGGCTGAGACACCATGCCTGCCTGCTCTCGTCCCTTTCAGAACGGTGTATGAAGACTCCGGGCCTGGGAGGCCGCTCAGCTGCTTCATGGAGGAACCAGCCCCTTACACAGATAGCACCGGTGCTGCTGCTGGAGGAGGGAATTGCAGGTTCGTGGAGTCCCCAAGTCAAGATCAAAGACTTCAGGCACAGCGGCTTCGAAACCCTGATGTGCGAGGTTCACTACAGACGCCCCAGAACCGACCACACGGCCACCAGTCCCCGGAACTGCCCGAAGGCTACGGTGAGAGAATGTATCCTGCTGTGGCCAATGCCTGTCTCATTTGGATCTCTAATTTCTTGTGTAGAACAAAGAACAACAGTCCAGGGCCAAGTTTACTTTTTGCATACACAGACTGGAGTTAGCACGTGGCACGACCCCAGGATACCAAGGTAAGCCTCCTGAAATGGACACCCCCCAGCTGTCTCTTCTACTTTACTGTCCCCATTGCCTCAGTCCCTCGGGGACCATTCCTGGGGGAGATGCAGCTTTTCTATACGAATTCCTTCTACAAGGCCATACATCTGAGCCCAGGTTAGAGAGACCCCCCCCCCACCCCATAACAGGACAAACCTCTCTGTATCTTCCATTTTGGTAGAGACCTTAACAGTGTGAACTGTGATGAACTTGGACCACTGCCGCCAGGCTGGGAAGTCAGAAGTACAGTTTCTGGGAGGATATATTTTGTAGATCATAATAACCGAACAACCCAGTTTACAGACCCAAGGTTACACCACATCATGAAGTAAGACTTTAAAAATATTTTTTGCTGACCTCCGGAGTGACTTTCTGCATCTCTTCTTCTCAAGTCACCAGTGCCAACTCAAGGAGCCCAGCCAGCCGCTGCCACTGCCCAGTGAGGGCTCTCTGGAGGACGAGGAGCTTCCTGCCCAGAGATACGAAAGAGATCTAGTCCAGAAGCTGAAAGTCCTCAGACACGAACTGTCGCTTCAGCAGCCCCAAGCTGGTCATTGCCGCATCGAAGTGTCCAGAGAAGAAATCTTTGAGGTAGAGAGTTCAGGGCCACTGCCCAGACCCTGCTTCTCTCTGAAACTGTGATGTTGCTCTTCAGGAGTCTTACCGCCAGATAATGAAGATGCGACCGAAAGACTTGAAAAAACGGCTGATGGTGAAATTCCGTGGGGAAGAAGGTTTGGATTACGGTGGTGTGGCCAGGTGAGCTGCTTGTTCATTCACCTTCTCTGCTGGTCTCAAATGCATTTTTGTTGTTTGCTCCCAGGGAGTGGCTTTACTTGCTGTGCCATGAAATGCTGAATCCTTATTACGGGCTCTTCCAGTATTCTACGGACAATATTTACATGTTGCAAATAAATCCGGATTCTTCAATCAACCCCGTAAGTATGAATGAACAAAGAGGTAGGGAATTGACAAATTCGTGTTCTCTGGTGCCCCCTACAGGACCACTTGTCTTATTTCCACTTTGTGGGGCGGATCATGGGGCTGGCTGTGTTCCATGGACACTACATCAACGGGGGCTTCACAGTGCCCTTCTACAAGCAGCTGCTGGGGAAGCCCATCCAGCTCTCAGATCTGGAATCTGTGGACCCAGAGCTGCATAAGAGCTTGGTGTGGATCCTGTAAGTATTGACTGACGGCCGGTCACCTGGCTCTAACCTACATCCTTCTGTCTTATTTCAACAGAGAGAACGACATCACGCCTGTACTGGACCACACCTTCTGCGTGGAACACAACGCCTTCGGGCGGATCCTGCAGCATGAACTGAAACCCAATGGCAGAAATGTGCCAGTCACAGAGGAGAATAAGAAAGAATACGTCCGGTAATGCCACCTGTCGGGGACGGCCAGGTGCCTGTTGCATCCAACTTGCGAGTTTTTCTTCCAGGTTGTATGTAAACTGGAGGTTTATGAGAGGAATCGAAGCCCAGTTCTTAGCTCTGCAGAAGGGGTTCAATGAGCTCATCCCTCAACATCTGCTGAAGCCTTTTGACCAGAAGGAACTGGAGGTATGTGCCTGCTGTGCGGAGTCGACCCAGGGTGGAAGTAATTCACCTTTCTGCACCTCCTCAGCTGATCATAGGCGGCCTGGATAAAATAGACTTGAACGACTGGAAGTCGAACACGCGGCTGAAGCACTGTGTGGCCGACAGCAACATCGTGCGGTGGTTCTGGCAAGCGGTGGAGACGTTCGATGAAGAAAGGAGGGCCAGGCTCCTGCAGTTTGTGACTGGGTCCACGCGAGTCCCGCTCCAAGGCTTCAAGGCTTTGCAAGGTGACTGACGTGGAGGCAGGGCTATTCGATGAGAAGTACATTAACTAGAATGTTGTCTTGTAAGGTTCTACAGGCGCGGCAGGGCCCCGGCTGTTCACCATCCACCTGATAGACGCGAACACAGACAACCTTCCGAAGGCCCATACCTGGTAAGCACCGCGGCCAGGAAGTCACGGCGTCCCCACACGGTGACTCTCTTTTGTCCTTTTTCAGCTTTAACCGGATCGACATTCCACCATATGAGTCCTATGAGAAGCTCTACGAGAAGCTGCTGACAGCCGTGGAGGAGACCTGCGGGTTTGCTGTGGAGTGAAAAGCAACCAAAGGCAACAGAGTCTAGCTCATGGCCACCAGACCAAAAGCATCCAGCTTCTGTGCACCTCCTGCAAAGCTGGCAGAGGCCCTGGAATTCCAGATCACCTGAGGGGAAAGGGTTGTCTCTCTCCTTTCTGTTGGGGGAGGGGGATGGGGGACTTTTGTTGGTGGCTCCCACCCATATATCCCTCCTTTACCATAGTACTCCCACCCACTTCCATCACCCATCCAATAAAATGCAGCCAGGTTTAGCCTTTGGCTTTGGTCACACAGGATATTCTGCTGTGTTGCAACCCATGTGGTGATAAGGCTCACAGCCCTGAGCTCTTTACGGGAGCATCAACTCACAGTTAGGGGACTGGGCGTGGCTGATTGAGGGTTTGGAACTGGTGGCTATGCCAGCTATTCCATCTCAAAACAGCCTTGAGGCCCCTTTTCAATTTGAGCAGCTGCTAGATATCTTATCAGAGCTCAGATTCCAGATTTCACATCCCAGCAGCCGGTTCTGGGTAGCAGATCAATTTCCAACTGGAAAATAACTATATAATGTATGCTTATTGGAATTCTGCCACAGCAGGAAGCTTGAGTCAAAATGTGTTTCCCCTTTGAAAGGAGAAGGAATTGGAGCAGCTTTTCCTGGAGGCCCAGGATATTTCTTTTCTGGGTATCTTGGCTGAAAATTTTGTTTTACATAGAGAAAAACGATCTTTTAAGGGTCCCTTTTGCTGCATTATCTGTCCAGTTTGACTTTTTTTTCAGTGAAAACACCATGTCATGGAGTGTAGGAAAGAGCAGACCAAAATCAGCCCTAGAGCCAACCAGTCAGTCCCAAAGCTGTGACCTCTGTGCCACTGTTGTCCATAGAAGAGCATCGACTGTGTCACTTAAAATATTAGTAAACCATGATGCAGCAACTGCTAAGAGCTAAACTAACAAAATTGTGTCATCATAGCTGCTGGCTTGGTGTGAACTCGCTTAAAAGCAATGGTGAAAGGATAACCTCGATGATGTAAATCCACCCAAAGATACTGTTCTACAAAAAGTAGGGTGTGGACGCAAACCTGTGACAGCAGAGGGGGACGACTTCACACTCACTGCCTCATGTGGCCCCTTTCCCAGTGGCAGCTGGTGACACTAACGATTGCTACTCGGTTCACTTGCCCAGATGTCTTCATATGATGAGCAAGGCCAGAAGCAAGGCTAGATTCGAAGTTTCTGACACCATTTCCAGTTTGCACAAAAGTCAGTATTTTATCTTAAAGTGGCTTGATTTCCAATAGCTGAACTTGGGCAGAAAACAGCAGGCCAATGTTCCTATGTGGTTTCTTTGTTGTTGTTTTTGTTTGGGGTGGGGGCAAGTACAGGGTAATTCATGAGCAAGACATTTCACTGCTGTCGAAGTCTCTGGGATCCCGCTGTGGGTCTGAGATGGCCTGGGAAGGACCTTGTGGACAATGGTTTTATCTGTTCTTTTTGTCACTGTTAATTTCTGGGCTGCTGAGGTTCTAGAATAGAAGGGCTGCCAAATGAGGTTTGCTGCAGGAGGAAAGTTTAATCCCCCATTCCAAAAGTCCAGGCCAAATGGTGGGCTTAGCCTCTTTGAAAAGTTCTGCCTTGCCCCCACAGGTGGGCACATCCTGTGTCTCATTCACCATGATGCTTCCTGAGGGTGTTCTAGAAGCCCGTTCCCCAGTGGCTGTATCCAGCCTTTCCTTGCATCATCTTCCTCTTGAAGGTGAGGAAGTGAAAACTACAGACCTCCCCCGGACAGCCCACTCTCTATCACGAGCCTAACCCGCGGGAGGCGGAAGAGACATCCATTCGAGAACTGAAGCGGCCTCCGGGATGAGGTCAGAGGCCCCACCTGATTTTCCTGGTGGTGGTATCCAAAATCTTCAGTAACTAGGAAGGAAACCAGGGTCTCATGGTTTAAAAGACTTTGAAGCAGGAATGTTGCATTTGACGCCTTTAAAACTACCTTTTTGCTGTTGGGAGGAGTCGGGGGCGAGCCTTAGCAGCTGCACCGCCATCCCCATGCTGGTTGGTGCTGCCCTGCCTCTCGTGCCGGGTGTTGCTTCAGCCCAGAGCCAGAGGGCTGGGTCCCGGGTCCTCCACAGGTGACCCCGGTGGACACACGCGTTCCCATCCTGGCCTCCGTCTCTGCTTTTCCACTTCTACCTGCGTGTGGGTTTGCCGCCTTGTCATCGGTTGTGTGAGTGTCGCAGACCTTTCCAGAGCTCCGGTTCACTCTTTCCAAACAGGCCTCCCTGTCGGTGGCACTGCACTCCTAGAACCTTCAGTTTCTACGATGGTTTGTTTGGTCCTTTTGAACCACCCCAAAGAACTCAACATGGCAAAGCAAATGGTAAAAGCTTCCCGACTGTTCTACTTTGGGTCCGCGCGAAGCCCACTCACGTGTGATCTGTGTTGCCCCTCTCGGTGGTCCCAGGCGATCCAGCCATGCCCCCTGCCCCTCTGCCCAGATGCTTCAGGGGCCCGGCTTTTCAGGCTTGCCCTCACCAGCGGCCGTCAGCCGACACTCAGGGATGTAGCTAACACCACTCCGCCAGTGCTTTCAGTAGGAAGAGCTGAGGCTGCCTGGGAGGCCCGGGGCGACCGGAAAAGGGCTCTCTCAAGTTCTGAAAAGAGAATCTGCCACCAGATCGAATTTCGACCCCTGAGCTTGTTCGGACGTATGGTCCAAATTCAGATTAAGGTGGTCACCCAACCCGAGATGTCAGGAAAGGCCTTCTGCAGAGAAAATGTCCCCCCACCCGCCATCTGCAGCCAGGTGTGTGCCACACGGCAGCCTTCCCGAAACATAGTATGGATTTTAAAAATGTGTTTATTTTTGTTTCTCAACCACTTTATAACGTATTTTTTAATTTATTTTGTAATGTCTTGTTTTGAAGTATTGCTGCTATCCTTGTTATCCTTCCCACTGTTTTTATCACTGATTTATTTTGTGAAAGTTGTACACTAATGTTCTATGTCAAAATCAAAAGTATTTAATGAAATACTAGTTCTATTTAATGTGGTTATGGAACCAGCTGGAAACACAAAACAAACAGTGATTGTACAGCAGGCTGGGCCCAGGAGGTCAGGTTCATTTTGTTACATATGCAATAAACTCACGACTTTACATTTTTGGCGTCTGTTATTTTGGTGTGGAAA